TAGTAGAGATGGGGTTTCACCCTGTTGCCCAGGCTGGTCTCAAACTCCTGACCTCAGGTGATCCACCCACCTTGGCCTCCCAAAGTGCTGGGATTACAGGCGTGAGCCACTGCACCCAGCCCCTTGTGTGTATTTCTGACAGACAACCCAAGAAATTACAGGCTGAAACCAGAAAAGAACACATTAAAGCACCAAGAGAAAGTTGGAGTGGGTTGAAGGGAAACAGATTTTTAAAGTTAAGGCTCTGTGAAATGGGTAGAATTAACTACAGGTTAAAAATAAAATGTTAACTAAAGGTTGCCTCTGAGTAACAGGATTATGGGTGATTTTAATTGTCTTCTTTGTGTATGTTCAACAGTGACTATAATATGTATTACTTTTGGAATAAAGGAAAACCTGAAAGGTGTGTTGTTTTATAAGGGCCCTTAGGTTGCCAAAATTAGAGTCATTGAAATCTAAAGCTGATAAAAACTTTAGTGCAAAGATTGTGACATGGGAGACTACACATACCAGATCCATAATGTACATGAGGACAGTAGGCCGAGGGGCCCTGCACATTGAAAGCCCACATGGGAGAAGCCCTTGGGAAGGGGAGTGGAAGGATGAGGCAAGGGGCCGGGGGGATGCAGAGGCTGGCAGGCAGTCATTTCTCAGCTTCAGCCATTCCCGCCATGGGGGAATGTGGACAGAGAAGCCAAACAAATCTCCTAAACAGTAAATGTCAGTCTTCTGTGTCAGATATTTAAGAAAACTAACAGAGGTCAGAGAAGACACACCTACAGCAAGTAGACTGTCCCTGTGCTGCCTTTTTGCAACCCCTGCTTTGGCAGTGCTCAAGCCCACCTCCTGCTCTGTGCAGACATCTCTTCTTTGCTCTTACTAGACCAAGGTGAAAGAAAACTCTCACCTTCTCCCATCTGGCCCCACAGCATCTGGAACACACTGATCCTCATAATCCTTGTTCTTGAGAAATATTAATGACTTAATCTCCCAAGCTTGCTCCCTCTCCTGTGCAGGCCATCTCAGTATGTTTTGCAGACAAGACCCAGAGAAGTCCAGACTGGACTTGTTGCAGACTGCAAAACTGCCATTGGAAGGCCTCCGTCCCAGTCCTTCTACAGAGTAGCCAGTGGGATTCCCAGCCATGGGCGAGGTGACAGCAGAGGAGGTGGAGAAGTTCCTGGACTCGAATATTGGCTTTGCCAAACAGTACTACAACCTCCACTACCGGGCCAAGCTCATCTCCGACCTCCTTGGGGCCAAGGAGGCTGCCGTGGACTTCAGCAACTACCACTCCCCGAGCAGCATGGAGGAGAGCGAAATCATCTTTGATCTCCTGCGGGACTTTCAGGAGAATTTACAGACAGAGAAATGCATCTTCAATGTCATGAAGAAGCTGTGCTTCCTCCTGCAGGCAGACCGCATGAGCCTGTTCATGTACCGGACCCGCAATGGCATCGCAGAGCTGGCCACCAGGCTTTTCAATGTCCACAAGGATGCTGTCCTCGAGGACTGCCTGGTGATGCCCGACCAAGAGATCGTCTTCCCTTTGGACATGGGCATCGTGGGCCATGTCGCACACTCTAAGAAGATTGCTAACGTCCCCAACACAGAGGAGGTACTCTCTTCCCCATGAGAGAGAGGGCATGGGCCTGTCCGTGCTTATCTCTGCCTTCCTTTAGGATGAGCATTTCTGTGACTTTGTGGACATCCTCACAGAGTACAAGACCAAGAACATCTTGGCTTCCCCCATAATGAATGGGAAGGATGTGGTGGCCATAATCATGGCTGTGAATAAAGTGGATGGATCCCACTTCACCAAGAGAGATGAAGAGGTAAGAATGCTTTAGAGACTAAGGATAGCCATACCTGCCTCCCCTCATGCTGTTTGATTTTTAGATTCTTCTCAAGTACCTCAATTTTGCAAATCTAATCATGAAGGTGTACCACCTGAGTTACCTGCACAACTGTGAAACTCGACGTGGCCAGGTAAGGGGCTTGGGCCAAGGGAATGGACTTGAAAACCTATGAATATGTTTTTGTGTTTTTTCAGATACTGCTGTGGTCTGGGAGCAAAGTCTTTGAAGAACTTACGGACATCGAACGACAGTTCCACAAAGCCCTGTACACAGTCCGTGCTTTCCTCAACTGTGACAGATACTCTGTGGGTCTCTTAGACATGACCAAGCAGAAGGTGAGAAAACTTCAGCAACAGACATTTCCAAGAAACATGTAATTATTGTTTTTCTCATTCCTAGGAATTTTTTGATGTGTGGCCGGTTCTGATGGGTGAAGTTCCACCTTACTCTGGTCCCAGGACTCCGGATGGAAGAGTACGTTCTCTCTGACCTTTTCAGTATGATTTAAAAAAAGTATAATTTTTCTCTCTTTTGCCAGGAAATTAACTTTTACAAGGTCATTGACTACATCCTGCATGGCAAAGAGGACATCAAAGTCATCCCGTAAGTTTCACCTGTCAAAAGACAAAATGACAGAGAGTCACCGTTTTGTCTTTGGCCTTCACAGGAATCCACCTCCTGACCATTGGGCTTTAGTAAGCGGTCTCCCAGCTTATGTTGCCCAGAATGGCCTGGTAAGTAATATAACTTTGAAGGGGGAGAGTTTACACCTTCATTATTCCCCTTCACTGCTCTCAGATTTGCAACATCATGAATGCGCCTGCGGAGGACTTTTTTGCATTTCAGGTAAGTCATTTTTTATTTGCAGTCTTAGTCATAGAGGAAACCTAATCTAGCCCTTCTCTTGTAGAAAGAACCTCTGGATGAGTCTGGATGGATGATTAAAAATGTGCTTTCAATGCCGATTGTGAACAAGAAGGAAGAAATTGTTGGAGTGGCCACATTTTACAATCGTAAAGATGGGAAGCCCTTTGATGAAATGGATGAGACGCTCATGGAGGTATGGCTTGCTAGGAGGCCTTTTGCTGTTGGTGTCTCTGATTCCTCCTTTCTTTCTTTTTCAGTCTTTGACTCAATTTCTGGGCTGGTCTGTCTTAAATCCTGACACCTATGAGTCAATGAATAAACTTGAAAATAGGAAGGATATTTTCCAGGACATAGTAAAATATCATGTGAAGTGTGACAATGAAGAAATTCAGAAAATCTTGGTGTGTAATGTTCTTTACTTGTTTCTACTCTATTTTTTTCCCCTGCCATTTTGGGTCCTGGCAGAAAACCAGAGAGGTGTATGGGAAGGAGCCATGGGAGTGTGAGGAAGAGGAGCTGGCTGAGATCCTGGTGAGCTGAACCGGGGCAGCACGAGCCCCGATTTCCTAATCACCTGACTCTATTCCTTATACAGCAAGCGGAGCTGCCAGATGCAGATAAATACGAAATTAATAAATTTCACTTCAGTGACTTACCCCTAACAGAACTGGAGCTGGTAAAATGTGGAATACAGATGTATTATGAGCTCAAAGTGGTGGATAAATTTCACATTCCACAAGAGGTGAGGTCAAAACAAATATATATGATTTCCCTGTCCTGCCTCACTGATGTGCATGTGTTCACAGGCCCTGGTGCGGTTCATGTACTCCCTGAGTAAGGGCTACCGCAAGATCACCTACCACAACTGGCGGCACGGCTTCAACGTGGGGCAGACCATGTTCTCCCTGCTGGTGGTATGGCGGGGCCGGTGGGGCTGGTAGGGTGGAGGAATGATTTGCACTCTGATTGCCCTTCCAGACGGGAAAGCTGAAGCGCTACTTCACGGACCTAGAGGCCTTGGCCATGGTCACTGCTGCTTTCTGCCATGACATTGACCACAGAGGCACCAATAACCTCTACCAGATGAAGTGAGTCAGCCTCCCTCCCCACACCCAACCCTCTCCATATTGATTCTCTCTCTTTCTCATTCAGATCCCAGAACCCACTGGCCAAGCTCCATGGGTCCTCTATCTTGGAAAGACACCACTTGGAGTTTGGCAAAACACTGCTCAGAGACGAGGTAGGATGAGGGCCAAGGGTCTACAGGCCGCGCTCTCCCATCTCGCTTCTCTTTTTTTCTTTAGAGCCTGAATATCTTTCAAAACCTCAATCGTCGACAGCATGAGCATGCCATCCACATGATGGACATTGCAATCATTGCCACAGACCTCGCCCTGTATTTCAAGTTGGTATATCTTCTCATTCTAATAGTAAAAGTGCTCCCTTTACTAGACTGATATGTTTTGTAGGAAGAGGACGATGTTCCAAAAGATCGTGGATCAGTCTAAGACATATGAGAGTGAACAGGAGTGGACACAGTACATGATGCTGGAGCAGACACGGAAGGAAATCGTTATGTGAGTTGGGATGGGGTTAAAACCTGATCCTCCTGGACTGATAGAGGGTGTCCTGTGTGCCCAGGGCCATGATGATGACCGCCTGTGATCTCTCAGCCATCACCAAACCCTGGGAGGTGCAGAGCCAGGTATGAACTCCTGCTGACCCAAGAGGAGGGGCACTCTGCGTGTGTGAGGGTCTGTCTGTTGCAGGTAGCTCTGCTGGTGGCTGCTGAATTCTGGGAACAAGGTGACCTGGAGCGCACGGTGCTGCAACAGAATCCCATTGTGAGTAGACAGGGGATGTCAGCCTGATGTTACAGTGCAATTAACTCTTTCTCCCCCATGACAGCCCATGATGGACAGAAACAAAGCAGATGAACTCCCTAAGCTTCAAGTCGGCTTCATTGACTTTGTTTGCACCTTCGTCTACAAGGTAGGCCCTTGGCTTCCTCAGCCGCAACAAGACTTGCACCAGAGGCACATACTCTCTCTTCTAGGAATTCTCCCGTTTCCACGAGGAGATCACCCCAATGTTGGACGGGATCACCAACAATCGCAAGGAGTGGAAGGCGCTTGCTGATGAGTACGATGCCAAGATGAAGGTGCAGGAGGAGAAGAAGCAGAAACAGCAGTCGGCCAAGTCAGGTTTGTGGAAGGGGGAAGCAGGGACTCCCACCCCTGGTGTGTTCTTTTTCCTGTTTCATTGCAGCAGCCGCAGGAAATCAGCCGGGGGGAAACCCCAGCCCAGGGGGTGCAACTACATCCAAGTCCTGCTGCATCCAGTAACACCACTGGGGATGTGCTGGCTGGACGGCACCACCCTTTCCTGGGAAGAGATGACTCAAGCCAGTGGAAGACCACACACCTTGAGAAGTAGAAGAGTCATAGGATTTGAAAGCTGTTAGAGAATTTAGCTTCCAGGACTGTTCAATCTTTTGGCTTCCCTGGGCCACATTGGAAGAATTGTCTTGGGTCACACATAAAATACAGTAACACTAATGATAGCTGTTGAACTTAAAAAAAAAAATCGCCAAAAAAAAAAATTTCATAATGTTTTAAGAAAGTTTATGAATTTGTGTTGGGCCGCATTCAAAGCCGTCCTGGGCTGCATGTGGCCCACGGGCCGTGGGTTGAACAAGCTTGGCTTATACCTTATCCAGTGGCTTTTAAACATTCTTTTAGTCTTGAGAACTGCCTATTGAGCTAAAACCAATATTCTAGCTTTCATAGACATCAGTTAAACATTTAATTACATTTAATTAATGCCAGATTCACTGGCTTGCTTAGAATCATTTTTGTTCTTATACTTTCAGTTAATGTATTGTAAAAATTTTCAATCATTTTCAAAAGTAGAGAATTGTACGTTGAATCCCCACATACCCATCACCCAGATTCCAATATCAAGATTTTGCTACATGCATTTCGTCTGTCCTTTTTACATTTTCTTTTCAATTTTTTTTCTTACCTGAAGTGTTTAAAGGCAAATCCTGGCCAGGCGTGGTGGCTCACACCTGTAATCCCAGCACTTCAGGAGGCTGAGGTGGGCAGACTGCATGAGCCCAGGAGTCTGAGACCAACCTGAGCAAAATGGCAAAACCCTGTCTCTACAAAAAATACAAAAATTAGCACTCACCTGTAGTCTCAGCTACCTGGGAGGCAGAGGTGAGAGGATCTCTTGAACCCAGGAGGCGGAAGTTGCAGTGAGCTGAGATCATGCTACTGCACTCCAGCTTGGGCGACCGAGCGAGACTCTGACTCAAACAAAAGCAAAAGAAAAGGCAAATCCCAAACATATCATTTCACACCTCTACTATCTCATCTTTAAAGAAATAAGTATGTTTTCTAACATAACCACATCACTGGCCCATGCAACCAATGCCTGCCTAATACCCAGCTGTGATCTATGCTTTGATGGGCTGCACAGACCCCAAGCTTCAGCAAAGGACTTGGGACCCCACCAGCTTTGAGTGCTGTTGACAGACCCTTAGTATCAACCCCATCAGGTGTTACTGCAGCCTTCCCCAGGGTGGCCTACACCCAATGACTGATCCATGCCAGGTGGAGAGGCCTGGCCATCTTGGCTGAGCATGGGATAACTGTGCAGGGCTGTTCCAGCTCCACGACTCCTCGTGGGGTCCACTAAGGCTGTCGCTGGGCTCACATCCCAACTCGACTTCTCCCTCTGCCCACTCCTATTTCCTTCCCTTCCCCAAGCATCGGTCCCCAGGGCACTGCTTAATAAGCATCCTGCAGACTAAGTCCATTTTAGAGTCTGCTTTCTGGGACACCCAACTTGTGATGCCAGCCCTTAATCAACCTTCCTTCATTCTCATGAACGTTTTCAATGGTTGGCTTGCCTGAATCTGATCCAAACAAATTCACATATTGAATTTAGTTGTTTCTTTTTGTTGGTTTTTAGAAAAAAGAAGATGTACTTTTTATTCTTGGATTTTTCATTGATTTCACAGAGTATAAATTAAGTCAGATTATTCTCAATTCCAGAACTTCTGTTTCTTAAATTAGCAGGCATTCTGTTGGTTTAAAAAGATAGATGTTGGCCGGGCGCGGTGGCTCACGCCTGTAATTCCAGCACTTTGGGAGGCCAAGGTGGGTGGATCACCTGAGGTCAGGAGTTCAAGACCAGCCTGGCCAACATGGTGAAACCCCATCTCTACTAAAAATACAAAAATTAGCTGGGTGTGGTGGTGTGCACCTGTAATCCCAGCTACTCAGGAGGCTGAGGCAGGAGAATCGCTTGAACCTGGGAGGCGAAGGTTGCAGTGAGCTGAGATCATGCCACTGCACTCCAGCCTGGGCAACAAGAGCAAGACTCCGTCTCAAAAAAAAAAAAAAGAAAAAAAAAAGATGTGGCAGATAGAATTTCTCTCTTTCTCTATCTTTCATGACGAGGTCTCACTCTGTCGCCCAGGCTGGAGTGCAGTGGTATGACCATAGCTCACTGGAGCCCCAGCTGCCCGGGCTCAAGCAATCCTCCATCTCAGCTTACCAAGCAGCGGTGACCACAGGCATGCACCACCATGCCCAGCTAATTTTTTAAAACCTATCTTTGTAGACATGGGGTCTCATTCTGTTGCCCAGGCTGGCCTCAAACTCCTGACTTCAAGCAATCCTCCTGCCTCAGCCTCCCAAAGTGTTGGGATTACAGGCGTGAGCCACTGCACCTGGCCAGGACTTATTTCTTTTAAACCGAATCTAAGTATGTTCTGGCAAGTATGCAATACCTAGCGGAATGCACTGGCCTGATCAGCATTCATACCATAGTAACTGATGTTGAAAACAGCACAAATAAACCAGAAGTTGAAAATGGCAATAACATGCTAAAAATTTGCAAGTCAATTTGTTACACTTGTCCAAATCTTGATTTTTTTTCCTTCTCTATCGTTCCCCCCCCACCACCAGCTTTATGGAGGTATAATTAGCAAATAAAAAGTATACATATTTAAGGTATACACTGTGATGTTTTGATATACATTGTGAAATGGTTACCATAATTAAGCTAATTAATATATCCATCACCTCACATAGCCATGGTTAAGTTTCTGAAGTCTCTTTTAATCTACAAAGTACTCCTTCCTTTTTTCCATTGTCATCACCTTGCAGAAACAGAGTCAGTTTTCCCACATTCTGTATTTATCTGTTTGTTTCTTTGTGGCCGCATGTAACACATTCCTCTGTCTCATTCTAATAAATGGACATTAGCTCTAGAACTTTTCTTCCTTCCACACTGAATGTTATGCAG